CAGAGTAGGTCTAAGATAAGCCTTTTCCCATTAGTGTTGATGGAAAAGAGGGTCACGTGGAAGCCCCAAGACTAATAAGGATGAAGGAGATCTGGCCATGTCTAGGGTTAATAACCACAATAACCACAATTACAGCTTCCATGTATGAACTACTTCCTAGTCCCAAGTACTCTGCTGGTTACTTTACATGGATTAGTTGGAATCGTATGAAATTGAAGGTATCTGACTGTTTATAAACTGCAAAAATAGCAATTTCCTACGGTTCAACCTAACACTATCTCAGTTCATCCTCACCACAACGGCTCCGTGAAACACATATTACTGTCTCCACCTCAAAGAGGAGAAATCAGATTCACAAAGTGAAAGTCATCGCTTAAGGCTGCACCATCAATAAGTGCCGAACCCAAGCTTCAGACCCAGATTGACTAGAAGGCCAGGGTGCTCTCCATCACGCTGCAGCTACCGGGGAACAAATGAGTTAAATGCCAGAATTTTTAAAAGCCCGAGGTGTTCGACTTCCATTGTCGAACCAGAGAATCCTGCAGTCAGCAAGGCCTCAGGACTTCCCTCAGTCTCTACCTGCCGGCCCCAACCTCCGGCGAGGGGACTCCCTCCCGGCCTACAGGCAACCTGGGTTGCCCTTCCTGCTTGTTCCTCCCAACCACTCGGGGCGCTAAATGCAAGTATTCTCCTTTGGAAGGCTCCCCGCACTCCCCCAGAGTCCCTCTTCCTTCTCCACTGCCTCCCCTACCCACGGCGCAGGCGCCACCCCCCACTCCGCACCCTTTCCCGACTAGCGACCGCCGCGCAGGCGTCTCAAGGCTGGCGTCGGCTGCTGAGGCGCGCCCAGGAGCAGGCCGTCAGGCTGTTGGTCAGGAGCGGGCCACGTGCCATCGTGTCACCGCGCGAGCGTGCGCAGAGTGGCTGAGCGCGCCCGTGACGGAACGACGAGGCGTGGGGTGCGCGACCTCGCCCGCCAGGCCCGGCCCCCGCCCCTTGGCCTGCCGCTCCGCCCCCGCGGGGCGTCCCGGGCCGCTCGTCCCGTCGGCTGCGGCCGCGCGCGGCCCGGGGTCGCCGTGAGTACTCGCCAGGCTGGCCTGTGTGGCCGCCACCACGGGCACAGGGCGGTGCGGCCGGGCCACGGGAAGGGTGCGGGGCTCGCCCCGTCTCCGCAGGGGTGGACGAAGTGAGAGGCTTGGACCGGGAGGTTCTGAGGGCCCCTCCTAGGCTGGACAGGCTTCACTCAGGCCCGGCGGCCGGGCGGCATAGATCGGGCCCAGAGCGTCTTTCCTGGGGAGGCAGGTGTTGGGTGTTTTTGGGGTCTTCAGGGCCCTCTGAAATACCTTTTTCTCCTTGTGATAGCAACAGAAACCAAGCAGCAACAGCCCTTGGAAAGAGGCTAAATTTTTCTTGACTTCTGCAGCAACAAAGACCGTGAAAAGTTGGCACTTCTGGCCTAACGCTGCCGTCATCCTACCCCTCACCCCAGGGCAACCCAGGCTGGACATTTAGTGCCTCCCTCTTTATTCCTCTGTGATCATCCAGATCAGCACTTGACTGTTTATTTTCAAATCTCACGAACCTCACCCCAAGATCTTCACATTCTGGATCTCAGCTGCTCTTGAAGGTGAAGTTTTGCTTTTTAAAATCATTTTTTTGTGATGAAACCCATTATTATCTACTTTCCACAGGACAGTGACTTGTTACCACCGCAACAGCAGAGCCTGCCATCCCCAACAGATCACCAGTTGTCCCTGACATCGTGCCCTACCTTGTCTCCCTTTGTGGTCTCCTAAATGCCCATCTCGTTGGCCTTGGTTCGGCTAGTGGTATGGAGGGGTGCTGCCTAGCACTGACCTGAGAGTGTGTGTGACCCACTGACCCAATGGTGAGAACTGACTGCCCACCTCTCCAACTGATCAAAGCATGATATCCTTATTTCTCACCACTAGGACATCAAAGGCCAGTTCTGGAATGATGACGACTCGGAGGGAGATAATGAATCAGAGGAATTTCTCTATGGCGTTCAGGTGAGGTTACATCTCCCAAGACCCCCGTGTTGTCTCTCCACCACCATTTTTGCTGCTATCTCAGGGGAGCTGTGCAGCTGACCTGTATCGACACCCACAGCTTGATGCAGACATTGAAGCCGTGAAGGAGATCTACAGTGAGAACTCTGTATCCATCAGGTGGGACTCTACTTCAGGGGTGGCAGGGGAGCAGTCTCACCTGTTGTCACCTGTATCTCTATAGAGAATATGGAACTATCGATGACGTGGACATTGACCTCCACATCAACATCAGCTTCCTCGATGTAAGTGGGGCTAGTACCTGCCAACAACATGTTAAACTGGAAACTATTTCCCTTCTTCTTTTAGGAGGAAGTCTCTACAGCCTGGAAGGTCCTCCGGACAGAACCTATTGTGTTGAGGCTGCGATTTTCTCTCTCCCAGTACCTAGATGGACCAGGTAAAGGCAGTGACTTTGGGCAAGTGGGTGGTTACTTACTAGTAGCCTTCTCTTCTCTTTGCAGAACCATCCATTGAGGTTTTCCAGCCATCAAATAAGGAAGGATTTGGGCTGGGTCTTCAGTTGAAAAAGTAAGAACTTTGGTCTTTTCTGGTCATGGACACTTGCCTAAGCTCATTCTTTTTGATCCCTCAGGATCCTGGGTATGTTTACATCCCAACAATGGAAACATCTGAGCAATGATTTCTTGAAGACCCAGCAGGAGAAGAGGCACAGTTGGTTCAAGGCAAGTGGTACCATCAAGAAGTTCCGAGCTGGCCTCAGCATCTTTTCACCCATCCCCAAGTAAGTGCTCCCTAAAGCTGATCATCTGTAAATTTTATCACTTCTCTTTGCTCTCTCTCTGCAGGTCTCCCAGTTTCCCTATCATACAGGACTCCATGCTGAAAGGCAAACTAGGTGTACCAGAGCTTCGGGTTGGGCGCCTCATGAACCGTTCCATCTCCTGTACCATGAAGAACCCCAAAGTGGAAGTGTTTGGCTACCCTCCCAGCCCCCAGGCAGGTCTCCTGTGCCCTCAGCACGTGGGCCTCCCTCCCCCAGCACGGACCTCTCCTTTGGTACATGGGCTGGGGAGGGTTTGACTTGGCTAGTTCACGGGGTCTGTCTTTTTACTCTCACCAGGTCAGTGGTCACTGCAAGAACATTCCCACTCTGGAGTATGGATTCCTCGTTCAGGTAATCAAGTCAAAATTGTCACTCCGAAGCCCTCCAAAAGACTTAGAATCTGTTGTTTTCTCAGATCATGAAGTATGCAGAACAGAGGATTCCAACATTGAATGAGTACTGTGTGGTGTGTGATGAGCAGCATGTCTTCCAAAATGGATCTATGCTGAAGGTATAGGACCGTACTCTATGACCCTCTTCCTTCCCACCACCATCTGTTTAATATATCCTTTCAGCCAGCTGTCTGTACTCGTGAACTATGCGTTTTCTCCTTCTACACACTGGGCGTCATGTCTGGAGCTGCAGAGGAGGTGGCCACTGGAGCAGAGGTATGGGGGAGGGAAACGTGGCTGGGGAATTGCTTCTGCCCTGTTTTTTTTCCTTTCCCCTAAGGTGGTGGATCTGCTGGTGGCCATGTGTAGGGCAGCTTTAGAGTCCCCTAGAAAGAGCATCATCTTTGAGCCTTATCCCTCTGTGGTGGACCCCACTGATCCCAAGACTCTGGCCTTTAACCCTAAGGTATGTTACTTGAGAAAGTCAGGGCTAAGGAATTGGTTCTTCTCTTCCCATTGATTCTCCACAGAAGAAGAATTATGAGCGGCTTCAGAAAGCTCTGGATAGTGTGATGTCTATTCGGGAGATGACCCAGGTATTCTGCCTTCTCTCTGTCCCCTCTCCTTTAAGGAGATAACGTTATGGCCATTGTCTTACAGGGCTCATATTTGGAAATCAAGAAACAGATGGACAAGTTGGATCCCCTGGCCCATCCTCTCCTGCAGTGGTATGGATAGAATGGCTCATCCTTCTTGGGTTTATCCTTTTTATTTTTTTCTGTTTCTTCCCAGGATCATCTCTAGCAACAGGTCACACATTGTCAAACTACCTCTCAGCAGGGTAAGTGACCATTCTCCCTCTAAATGCTTTAATGTTTTCCTGATTCCACCCCCACCCTGGGCAGCAGCTGAAGTTCATGCACACCTCACACCAGTTCCTCCTGCTGAGCAGCCCTCCTGCCAAGGAGGCTCGGTTCCGGACCGCCAAGAAGCTCTATGGCAGCACCTTTGCCTTCCAGTGAGGAGGCTGGGGGCTGGGCAGTGGGGGTGTAAGGAGACATGTATTCTACCCTGCCTTACAGTGGGTCCCACATTGAGAACTGGCATTCGATCCTGCGCAATGGGCTGGTCAATGCATCCTACACCAAACTGCAGGTGAGGCTGTGCCCCTTTCTCCTTTATTTCTATCATATTACTCATCCTGGTGTTTCCCTGCAAGCTGCATGGAGCAGCCTATGGCAAAGGCATCTACCTGAGCCCCATCTCCAGTATTTCCTTTGGATACTCAGGTAAGAAATATTCTGTGGCCACCTTGACTCTAATAAATGAAGTGGGTGTATTGTTCTGTGACAGGAATGGGAAAAGGACAGCACAGGATGCCCTCCAAGGATGAGCTGGTCCAGAGATACAACAGGATGAATACCATCCCCCAGGTATTGGAACTATTCTAATGAGGCAGGACCTTGCTCTGGTCTCCTTTGCCTCCTTCTCTTCCAGACCCGATCCATTCAGTCACGGTTCCTGCAGAGTCGGAATCTAAACTGTATAGCACTTTGTGAAGGTAGGTAGCTTGCCCATGTCCTGTTTTTCTGGGTATCTATGATTTCTGGCCCTCTTTCTCCCAGTGATTACATCTAAGGACCTCCAGAAGCATGGGAACATCTGGGTGTGCCCTGTGTCCGACCATGTCTGCACAAGATTCTTCTTTGTGTAAGTGTCGGAGGGACTCTGGGGATTACTCGTCTTATGCTCACACTTGCCCTATCTTTGGCAGATATGAGGATGGTCAGGTGGGCGATGCCAACATTAATACTCAGGACCCCAAGATACAGAAGGAAATCATGCGTGTGATCGGAACTCAGGTTTACACAAACTGAGGGGGCCCCAGCCCTCGTACCACCCCTGTTACCCCAGGATCCATCTGCCCTCATAAAAGTGTTCAGGTACAGCAGCTGAGGCTGCCCTGAGGAATCAAGGGGCCATTACCAAGGGGCAGGAAAAGGATATGTAAGAGGTGGCCTTCATGGTAGAGCTTGACCCAAGAACTACTCCACATTCGGATGGCCCAGACTGACTCCATCCCCTGACTTTCCCTTTGACTTCACCCTGTTTGTAAATAAAACAATAAAATGGAAGGTGCTGTGGACTGGATATGATCACTGTGGTTTGACTAGCCTTGGAGC